CAAGGAAACAGACAATTATAAGACAATATGATAAATGCTATAGGTCCACAGCAGAATCACCTAACCTATGACGTGGGTGGGATTAAGGAAGGCATTCCCTGATATGGGGATTACCAGGCACTCTCAGCTCAGGTGGAAACCGTTATGGTAAGGTCCGCTCTCAGAGGTGGTAGGGCCCAGAAATGACATCATCCTAAGTGTAAGTATGCAGACAGCACACAGAGGGGCTTGGTAACTGAAGCTGGGCCCAGAGGATGGGGTCCTGACCGATTGGGAAGCTGTCAAAGCCATCATTCCCAGCTCATAACCTGGGACCCATGACTACCCAGAAAGGCATAACCAGGATGAAGAAACACAGGTCTCTCCAGCTTACTGGAGAGACTGACTGGGGAAGCTCCTCACAGCTGAGGCCAGAAACCTTTTAAACAGAAGTTTCCTCTGAGTGGACCTGAACAAGCCAGTTCCCTCTTCCTTAGGACGGCCCTTCACAAATCTAAGCATTTTCCTCTTAGCTTAATCCCTCCTTGTCTCAGGTCTCCCCCAGGCCCACATCCGAAAGTAGATGACAATAATTACTTGTTGAATGAACGAATCATGAGGAGTCATGTAAATAGAATTCTGTCACGTTGTGAGCCCACATTCACCTTACGGGTATATTGGAGGGCGGGAAAACGGAGATGGGGGGCTCCACTAATGTGTGTCTGTGATCCTGGTTAGATCGCTGTAGGCCATAGAAAGTTTCATTTTAAAAAAATTCCTTTCACAGATCAGAAGTGATGTCCCCGTCCCCGTCTTCTCTTCTGAGTTTGTGCAACGTCAAAACTACAAGTCCCATAAGGCCGGCGGCCGGGAGTCACCATCTTGACATACCTTAGCGCGCATGTCGGCGGGAGAGCGAGCGTTTGGGGAGAAGAAGCCCCGCCTGACTGCAGCCCATTGGTCAAAGGGGTCGGCAGCGGGCTCAGCGGTTGGCCACAGCGCCCGCCCGTCCGCCGCGTCGGTCGGGGTCAGAGTGCGCGGAGGTGAGTCGGTGTGTTGTGGACTCGTGGTGCTGGCTGCCGCTGTTCAGGCGGCCGGGAACGGGCGGTGGGGAGCGGGCGGAGCTGGCCCTGCCTCTGCCTGGCCGGCGCCGCAGTCGGCGCGGGCCGCGCCCGCCGCCGCCAACTGCCCTGAGCGCTTGCTGAGGCCGAGGGAGACGTCGGGGCCTGCACCTGGAGGGAGCCTGCCGCGCTGGCCCCGAGGAGGGGGCGTTGCCATGGCGACAGCCTCTCCCGCTGCTGACGGGGGGCGGGGGCGGCCCTGGGAAGGAGGGCTGGTCTCCTGGCCCCCCGCCCCTCCCCTTACTCTCCCCTGGACTTGGATGGGCCCGAGTTGGGGGCAACACCCCGGGGTGGGTGATGCTGAATGGCCCCGCCAAGATTGGGCCCTGGTTAATGCATGCGGGGTGAGGGTCGCGGTGCGCAGAATTTATGCAACCTGGGGTGCTGGCCCATGTGCTTACCCTGGATGCTTACTTAATCTACTGAGTAATGTTCTGGCGGAGGGGGAGCGGGGCAGAGCTTTGCAAGACAGGATGGGTGAGTTTATTAAGGGGGTTGACTTACTGGGAGACTTGTTGCAGAGATGTGTATTTATCCACAGCATTGGGGCTTTCCAGCTCTCACAGAACCTTCAGCATCCCCAGCTGCCGGTCTTGGCATCTTCGAAGTAAGGAGAGGTGAGAATCCTGTTGCATGGTCAAGTCTGGCTTTTTTTTTTTTTTTAAACTTTCCTCCCCTAAGTTTTAGATGCTTCTGGATGTTCAATGCTAGCACCTTTACAGACTGGAGCAGCTCGATTTTCTTCGTATTTACTTTCAAGAGCAAGAAAAGTGCTGGGCTCCCACTTATTTTCTCCCTGTGGTGTTCCGGAGTTCTGCTCCATATCCACCAGAAAGCTGGCGGCCCACGGCTTTGGCGCATCCATGGCGGCAATGGTGTCCTTCCCTCCCCAGAGGTATCACTACTTTTTAGTGCTGGACTTTGAGGCCACGTGCGACAAGCCACAGATTCATCCTCAGGTAACTGTTCCATCATTGCTTTAGAAAAGGTGATTTTTCCTTTTCTGTATCTTTGGCACTCCAGGAAATCATCGAGTTCCCCATCCTAAAGCTAAATGGCCGGACCATGGAGATTGAGTCTACCTTTCACATGTATGTCCAGCCTGTAGTCCATCCACAGCTTACCCCATTCTGTACAGAGGTAAGGGCCCTGGAAGTGGGCAGCAGGGGCTGTCTACCCATCGGCTATTTCTCTTTCCTTTCAGCTCACCGGGATTATTCAAGCCATGGTGGATGGTCAGCCAAGCCTGCAGCAAGTGCTGGAGGTAGGTTGAGTGACCTTTAATTCCTGACCTCTGAAAATCTCATTTGTTCTTGTGTACTTTTCAGAGGGTCGATGAATGGATGGCGAAGGAAGGCCTCTTAGATCCAAACGTCAAGTCAATTTTTGTCACCTGTGGAGACTGGGACTTAAAAGTCATGTGAGTATGAGAAGGGCTGCTTTGCTGGCAGGCCAACTTGTTCTCTCTTCCCTTTTTTTTGTAGGCTCCCAGGCCAGTGCCAGTACTTGGGCTTGCCAGTGGCGGATTACTTCAAGCAGTGGATTAATCTGAAAAAGGTACTGTGTCTGAGCCCCAACTGGGTGCTTCCCCTCCGTTAACCACTTGCCTCCTGTCTTCCAGGCTTACAGCTTCGCCATGGGCTGCTGGCCCAAGAATGGACTTCTAGACATGAACAAGGGCCTCAGCCTGCAACACATAGGCCGGCCCCACAGCGGCATTGGTCAGTCCCTTCGCATATTCCCCCGGCAGCTCGGGCTGATCTAAATGTCTTCTCTCCTTTTTAGACGACTGCAAGAACATTGCCAACATCATGAAGACACTCGCCTATCGAGGCTTCATCTTCAAGCAGACATCGAAGCCGTTCTGATTGGCCGAGGACAGGATGGGGCAGGACAGGGTAGCTGTTTGGCCCAGCCCAGAATCCTCCTCTCCCTCACCAGAGGGGAAGAGGGAGAGTGGCATAGCTCTGTGTCCAGAGTGTCCCCAGCTGCCCTGTGGGCTCATGCCCTTGGCGTGGGCTTGTGCCCTTGCAAGGGCTTGGCCACTTGGCCCTTCTGGAGCAGACACTTTGTGCCCCCCATCCCCACCCCTCAATCTCAGCCCAGTATCAGCCCCTCCCATTGCGGGCCTGGGCTAGGGGGACCCAGGCACTCACCGCCTCCTCCCTGGTACACAGGCTTCTGTGGGGCCACCAAGCCCCTCCTGTGCCCCCTCCCATCCATAGTGCATGGTGTGTGGTGCCCCCAGGGCTCCAGGACAGATCAGGCCCCACCTTGTGTCTACCCCCATCCCCGCTGTGAACGTGCCACTGAATAAAGTCGGGGAAACGAGGCACTGGGTGTGTGTGCAAAGCCATCTGTGTGTGTGAGGCTGCTGCTGCGCCAAAG